AAAAATAAAAAATAAAAAACCAGAGGCCCTGCTAATGGTCTCTTAAAACCAGCTGGTGATCTAGGGCAAGCGAGCAATCCTTATGCTTCCTTGCCCTATAACCAAAAGCAAAAAATCCTTTTTAAAAAAATTAACCATTTGAGCCAAGCACAGTGATGATTTGGACCCCTGCTTTCTGACTGGACCTGCTCCTGGCTCCTGCTTGTCCAGAGTTTTCATAAACAGACTAGGTGACCCCTAATGCAGATTCCCTGACAATCTACAGGCCTAAACGTGAATTAGAAAAAAGTGAGTAGGGTGCCACTTTTTGGAGAAGGGCTGAAGAGAAACAATAATCACTCCAATCTCCGAGTTTTGCCCTTTAGCTTCTCCGCTTTGAGGGCAAAAGGCTGACGGTCTTAACCTAAACTCTGGAGGAGGATGTAGTCCCCAGATTTTTTCTTTCTTTACTTTTTTTTTTTTTTTTTTTGAGACGGAGTCTCGCTCTGTTGCCCAGGCTGGAGTGCAATGGCGCGATCTCGGCTCACTGCAACCTCTGCCTCCCGAGTGCAAGCGATTCTCCTGCCTTAGCCTCCCAAGTAGCTGGGATTACAGGCATGTGCCACTACACTCGACTAATTTTTGTATTTTTAGTAGAGACGGGGTTTCACCATGTTGGTCAGGCTGGTCTCAAACTCCCGACCTCAAGTGATCCGCCCGCCTCAGCCTCCGAAAGTGCTGGGATTACAGACGTGAGCCATCGCGCACGGCTTAGTCCCAAGATTTTAGAGCCAAGAAGCGTTTGCAGGAGGACGTAGGGAAAGACTGACTCCCCTCCCTACAAAGCCCCTTTTCCTTTGACACCTCCTGGCCAAGGAAAACCCTAACCACTGGAGACTTCCAGAGACGGCCAACTCGCACAAACGCTGAAAAAAAAAAAATCCCAAAAGCTCCTCTGTCCCCACTAGAAGCACCGCCCCCCGTACGGGCGTGCGTGAGCGTGCGTACGCACAGGCTGCTGGGATGCCGCTTTTCCCTTCTCGGTCTTCCAGTTTCCCGGCGTGCTTAGGGCGCGCCAAATGGGAGGGGGAGACGCAAGATGGCGGCAGCCGCGAACTCCGGCTCTAGCCTCCCGCTGTTCGACTGCCCAACCTGGTGAGTGGCGGGGCGGCCAGGGCTAGAGTGGCCCGGCCGGAGCTAGCCTGGGCTGGAAGGGCGGCTCTTTTTTTACTTTTCTGCTGCGAGCCGAACGGCTCAGAAACCCCGGAATGGTTGAGGAAAAACTGTTTGCTGCACCGGGCCGGGCGACGTGTTGAAGAACCGAGAGCCTGGAGCCCAGGCCCAGGAACTGAAGAAACCCGGGGTTGGGGGCTCAAAGGCGCTCACTTAGGCAGCCCCTTTGAGCGATTAGCCAGTCGCCGGAGCGCTTCGAGGCCTTGGCCCGAACTTACGCCCAACTCTTGACTGAGTGCCTGGTGCTCTCGTGGAGCATCGCATCTGGCCCCTTCCTGTACGTCCCGAGCGCGCTCGAGCCAGCCCCGGTGAAAATGCTTTTTTCTATTTTTATTTTTCAGGGCAGGTAAGCCCCCTCCCGGTTTACATCTGGATGTAGTCAAAGGAGACAAACTAATTGAGGTATGGAAATACATGTCTTACTTTTTTGGCTGTTTAAGTAATATTTAATTTAATATTTATTTAGAAACTGATTATTGATGAGAAGAAGTATTACTTATTTGGGAGAAACCCTGATTTGTGTGACTTTACCATTGACCACCAGTCTTGCTCTCGGGTCCATGCTGCACTTGTCTACCACAAGCATCTGAAGAGAGTTTTCCTGATAGATCTCAACAGTAGTAAGTAACTCCCTCCCAATTCACATGTTACCCCCCCTTACGTTTCTGATTTGGTTATTCCCAGCACACGGCACTTTCTTGGGTCACATTCGGTTGGAACCTCACAAGCCTCAGCAAATTCCCATCGATTCCACGGTCTCATTTGGCGCATCCACAAGGGCATACACTCTGCGCGAGAAGCCTCAGACATTGCCATCGGCTGTGAAAGGAGATGAGAAGATGGGTGGAGAGGATGATGAACTCAAGGGCTTACTGGGGCTTCCAGAGGAGGAAACTGAGCTTGATGTAATTCCCTGTTTATGTCATTGTTTTGTCTTCTGCTGTCTTTCCTGTATGAACCCTGGCTTAGAACCTGACAGAGTTCAACACTGCCCACAACAAGCGGATTTCTACCCTTACCATTGAGGAGGGAAATCTGGACATTCAAAGACCAAAGAGGAAGAGGAAGAACTCACGGGTGACATTCAGTGAGGATGATGAGATCATCAACCCAGGTGAGGTATCTTGCTAGTTTATTCTGATGAAACAACCCAACCCTGCCCTCTTCTCTTTTTGCAGAGGATGTGGATCCCTCAGTTGGTCGATTCAGGAACATGGTGCAAACTGCAGTGGTCCCAGTCAAGGTAGGAAGCACATGAAATGCCATACAGTCTGTAATCTCTCCCCTCTCCTCATCGTGAACTGTAGAAGAAGCGTGTGGAGGGCCCTGGCTCCCTGGGCCTGGAGGAATCAGGGAGCAGGCGCATGCAGAACTTTGCCTTCAGCGGAGGACTCTACGGGGGCCTGCCCCCCACACACAGTGAAGCAGGCTCCCAGCCACATGGCATCCATGGGACAGCACTCATCGGTGGCTTGCCCATGCCATACCCAAACCTTGCCCCTGATGTGGACTTGACTCCTGTTGTGCCGTCAGCAGTGAACATGAACCCTGCACCAAACCCTGCAGTCTATAACCCTGAAGCTGTAAATGAACCCAAGAAGAAGAAATATGCAAAAGAGGCTTGGCCAGGCAAGAAGCCCACACCTTCCTTGCTGATTTGATATTTTTGGTCATGGAGAAGGGTGGGATTGGGTGGGAATGGGGTGGAAGGGTGATGGGGAGCTAATGAACTAGGGAGAAAAACTTTCCATGTGTGCGGTATCGTCTTTCAGAATGTCTCCTGGCATCCTAACCATGTAATATGACAATTGGGGGTGGGGTTGAAATAGCCCATAAAGACCTGTCTTCACAACACTTGCATTGTAGAGAAAGGCTTCTTATATCCTTTTCAATAGACTGCCCTGGCTCTTTCCTAGGCCTTCCACTACCTCCTTTCTTTCTCCCACTTTCTAGGATCATTTTTATGTAAAGTCACATATCCCAGGCCCTCAGGTTGAATCCAGAGCTGTAGAGGTTACAGTAGCATCACCAGCCTTGGGGGTCCAGAGCCTAATTTATATTCACTATCCTTCCAAGTCCCGGGTAGCAGAAGGGTTGCCATAGATCTCAGTTTGATCAAAAAGAAGGCTTAGAATTCTGCAGTTAAGCTGAGGTTTAAACTAAAAAATGTTTCCTTGGGTCAGTGGTTTTGAGGTCCAGTAGCTAGGCTTTTCTCTTTTGTCCTTCCTGTTGGAATGAAAACATTTCGATTTTCCTTCATCTGTGACTGGTGCCATAGACACAGGTTTATAGTTTTAACTTACAGTATTGTTTGAAATTTACCTGTTTTTCTTGTCAAACCTGAGCACTCCTCCTGCTGAAGTTTCTTATTTAATTCCAGAGTACTGTCCTCTACTCTAAGGCATTACTTTTAAGTGTATTATGAAGGCAGTTTTCAAAGGATATGACCAGTTGGGGTAATTCAAATTAAAAAGGAAAAGATTTGTTTGGAAGTAACTGGTGTCTCTAAGAGGAATTTTTAGATGTCAGTTTGGAGGCTCTTTCCCCCCTCAATTGAGAGCTCTTGTTATTCAGAGCTCCAAGACTAGACCTGGCTAACAAACATAGGAGACAAAGTTAGGAAACATTGATACAAGCTTTGTACAGAGATTTGTACATTTGTGTAATAGGCCTTTTCATGCTTTATGTGTAGCTTTTTACCTGTAACCTTTATTACATTGTAAATTAAACGTAACTTTTGTCATTTGGGTGCAGGCTGTGAATTTGTCTCTCAGTCACTGATTGCCACTGCCATCTGGAAATGTTTGCTAAAGGCACAGTCACTGGGCTTGGGAGGCAATGCTCCATCCCCATTATATTACAAATAAAGATGCCCTAAATGAGTGTGGAAATTCTAATGAGAGAATGTAGTCCCCAGACTGAA